GCCTGACACCTAGTAGGCTCAGTGGGAGAAAGGAGCCCCAATTACCAACAAAAGCCAGGAAAGAACGGGAGGCTCTTACGGAAAAGGGTGATACTTAAACTGAGCAAGGAGGCACCTGGAAATAGTGCCACCTAATAATTTTTGGCGATCAGACTGACACACTAGAACGGTTCATAAGACCAGCCTTCTCCCATTGGCTAGCTTCCTTCCTCACCCTTCTCACCCTGGGCAAGCCGCTTCCTCTCTCTGGGCCTCTTGCTTTTCCTCTGTAACATAAAAGGGGTTGAGCAATATCATCTCTGAGAGCGCCATGTGTGTGCGTGCCAGAGGGAAAACCCCCACAACGCTAATACATCAAAACTGCAGGTTTGCACAAAAACTGAATTCTGCTGAATGCAAACAGGCAAACAGCATTTACCAGGAAACAAAACAAAATCAAGCACATAAAAAAGTAGGAAGAGTTGGAAAACGGAAGGAAGATAAGTTCTCAAACAGCTGGAATAGTTGATGTTAGCTAGCGAAGTTTTTCAGAGGAAAAAACAAGAAGTTGGTTATGAGGCAAGTGGACCTGAGAAAAAAGACTAAAGGGGAAGAATAGCAAGTAAAACAGAACTCCACTTGCTAGATCTCTCCCTCTGTCGCGCTCTTTCACCTGACCCACTCCCTTATTCCCCCCACACCCTTTCCTTCTCTCCCTACGTTACCGCACAGGAACGAAGTCTGGGTCATGTGCGGACCGCTTGTGGCTCTTAAATCCTCTTTTTGTCACCCTGGCCGTGCAAAATTTTGAAACGTCCCTCGGCAAAAAAAATAAAAATAAAAAAAAAAAATCTGTCCCTGGCCTCTTCCCTAGTTCTGGGTCCAGTTGCAGCCAAGTGAGGGGCAGCGCGCGCTCCCAAGTCCCCGTTTCAGAGACGCGCACGCGCCTGGCGCCCAACCCCCAATCCCCTGCTGCTCAGTGACCCCGCCCACGGGTTTCCGGGCCGGCGTAGCTATTTCAAGGCGCGCGCCTCGTGGTGGACTCACCGCTAGCCCGCAGCGCTCGGCTTCCTGGTAATTCTTCACCTCTTTTCTCAGCTCCCTGCAGCATGGGTGCTGGGCCCTCCTTGCTGCTCGCCGCCCTCCTGCTGCTTCTCTCCGGCGACGGCGCCGTGCGCTGCGACACACCTGCCAACTGCACCTATCTTGACCTGCTGGGCACCTGGGTCTTCCAGGTGGGCTCCAGCGGTTCCCAGCGCGATGTCAACTGCTCGGTTATGGGTAAGCCGCCGGCTCGGCAGTCCTCCGGGTCGTCCTTTATTGTGCTTTTTTTTTTTTTCTTTAGGACCACAAGAAAAAAAAGTAGTGGTGTACCTTCAGAAGCTGGATACAGCATATGATGACCTTGGCAATTCTGGCCATTTCACCATCATTTACAACCAAGGCTTTGAGATTGTGTTGAATGACTACAAGTGGTTTGCCTTTTTTAAGGTTAGTTTTGTTGGAAGTTGGATTTACATTTTTGACTCAGTTTACCATTGTAAACTCTTTGTAGGATGTCACTGATTTTATCAGTCATTTGTTCATGCAGCTGGGAACTGTGGGGATATATGATTTGCCACATCTGAGGAACAAACTGGGTGAGCTCCATTGAAAAATTTCTAACTTTCTTGGCTTGTAACCCTAGTTTTTATTGTCTTGTAGTTATTAAATAGAGCATCTGTTGAGGGACTCTTTTAAAACCACAGCCATGAACAGACGTTGGGGCTAAGAGACAGAGCAGCCTGCGACAGTGTGGACCTACCTGTAGCAGCTAGCAAAGGCCTCTAGCAGCTACAGTCCCTTCTGGAGTCTTTATTTGCATGCAAAATGCAAAGGAGTCCTGGTGACCTACCTCCAAGGCAGCTGCCCTCCTGAACACTCCCTTGGAAAACAGTAAACATCATTTTGGAATGTGAACAACCAGAGACTACACAGGAGAAAGGAAAAAAAAATTCTGAAGATGCAAAATCTTGGGTGGCTTCACCGTTCAGTTTTTTAATAAAAGGAACAATATACAACACGTTGTTCTTTTTCTCTTTTGAAATCCCTTCTATTACAGTGATTTTTTTCTAAGATTGTCAGGATTTGAAGTGTATGTTTTGTTTTATTCACAGCGTAAATTTTATTCACAGTTTAACTGTCTGCCTGAGTGTCTTTCCTTTCTCTAATTACCTTGAGGAACCCAAGAGCCTGTTGTAAGGAGAAAATAAGGCCCTTGGATCTCTTGAGATTCACAGATATAAGTTATTGAAGGGAAGATGGTCCTATGGAGGACATATTTAAAGAAGGGAAAAAAGAGGCTTTCTCAGATATGTCAGACTGCTATAGTATACTTCTACAGATTATAGACCTCCAGTACCTCTGGCCAGAAAGATGGTATCGTAAACACCCTATTTTTTTTCTTTTCTTTTTTCATTAGGTACAAGCTTTGTGCTAAGAAGTTGACATACTATAAGCTACAAAAGTTCTGTAAAGTAGATATAACTAGTTTCATTTTATAGATAGAGAAAATTAATCTCTTACAGTGCTAAGCTCACAGAGTTTCTAACTGTAAAATGCTAGAACTTGTCTTTCAAGCCTAAAGACTTCCTTGGGGCTAAATAGTGAAAAAAGCCATTTCACAAATAAGTAAATGGTATTTAGAGGCATATTTGGATTTCCTGGTAAATTCCAGTCTGTGAGCATCATGAATATTAGTTTAATGTTGCATGGGCTCATGTTGAAGTTTTAAGAGAAGAACTGCCTTGAAGCTTAGGTTTCCTTAGCTATTAGGCTACTGACTTTCTTGCCTAAACCAGGGTTTTTTCATTGAAGACCAAAACTTACCTTCTCCTTCAGTTTGTAGTTTGGAAATTGGTAGAAGAGCTTTGTAAACTTCAAATTAAGTACAAACTAAGTGTCATAGTCAAATTTACTAATCTTAATTACAGTATTGTTCAACTGATTGCTATCTTCTAGCTCTTTCCTGCCGAATAATGGTCTTGTTTCCTGCTCTGTTGGTTTAGAGCTGACTTCTTTCAGCTTTGGTAAGCCTGAAATTATGGGGTTATGTTTAATTCATATTGTCTGGGTGGACTTTCCTCTCTTGCATTTCTGCTTGAATAGAAGAATTTTTCTCTAGAGAGTAGTTTGTCATCCTTACTCTGTTGATTCAGATGACTCTTTGTATGATCTGAGAGGTATACTGTTCTGCTATTCTGAGAAGAAGTATTTCAGAAAGATGAATTAAGAGTACAGTGGACTGCTCCCACCTGGAAACTTTTATCTATCTCACCTCTGGACCTGATAAATTCTTTATCACTCAGGACCTTGATGACGCTGCTCTCTGAAACCCTCCCCAGCTCTCTCTATTACCGTGAGAAACATCAGAACTTTGGTTCCCATTGCATATCGCAGGTACCTCTGCTTTCATGCCATGCTGTAATGGAGTGATTGGGTAGCATGTTTTCATCTCTTTCCAGATTGAAAATCTGTATTTCTCCCTGTATATCTTCAACACCTAATGCACATAGAACTTTGTAGGTACCTGGAAAATGCACCACAGTTTTCTTTTCTTTTTGCAGACTTTTCACAAGTATTACCAACTTACAAAGAATTAATTTTGTAGGATTCTAGAAAGACAAATCAGGAATGGTGCCATATACATCTTTTTTGATTCCCTGCTCTAAAGAATATTATCAGGTTACCTTCCTGCAGAGTTTTAAAAGAATTGCATATTTCAAGCTGACTTTCAGGATGTAAATATAACCAAAGCAACTGATATGTAAAAAATATATTCAATGGCATTCCTAGATTTTCTTCTAGGGTGTTTTATTGTTTTGGGTTTTACATTTAAGTCTTTAATCCATCTTGAGTTAATTTTTGTATAGGTATAAGAAAGGGGTCCAGTTTTAATTTTCTGCGTATGGCTAGCCAGTTCTCCCAGCACCATTTATTAAATAGGGAATCCTTTCCCTATTGTTTGTTTTTGTACGGTTTGTCAAAGATTAGATGGTTGTAGATGTGTGGTCTTATTTCTGAGATCTTCATTCTCTTCCACTGGTCTATGTGTCTGTTTTTGTACCATGCTTTTTTGGTTACTGTAGCCTTGTAGTATAGTATGAAAGATAGCATGATGCCTCCAGGTTTGTTCTTTTTGCTTAGGATTGTCTTGGCTATACGAGCTTTTTTTTGGTTCTATATGAATTTTAAAATAGTTTCTTCTAATTGTGTGAAGAATGTTAATGGTAGTTTAATGGGAATAGCATTGAATCTGTGAATTGCTTTGGGCAGTATGGCCATTTTCATGATATTGATTCTTCCTATCCATGAGCATGTAACGTTTTTCCCTTCGTTTGTGTCCTCTCTCATTTCCTTGAGTAGTGGTTTGTAGTTCTCCTTGAAGAGATCCTTCACTTCTTCTGTATTCCTAGATATTTTATTCTCTCTGTAGCTATTGGGAATGGGAGTTCATTCATGATTTTGCTCTCTGCTTGCCTTTTGTTGGTGTATAGGGATCCTGGTGACTTCTGCACATTGATTTTGTATCCTGAGACTTTACCGAAGTTGCTTATCAGCTTAAGAAGCTTTTGGGCTGAGATGATGGGGTTTTCTAGATATAGGATCATGTTATCTTCAAACAAAGACAATTTGACTTCCTCTCTTCCTATTTGAGTACGCTTTATTTCTTTCTCTTGCCTGATTGCCCTGGCCAGAACTCCCAATACTATATTGAATAAGAATGGTGAGAGAGGGCATCCTTGTCTTGTGCCAGTTTTCACGGGGAATGCTTCCAGCTTTTGCCCATTCAGTATGATATTATCTGTGGGTTTCTCATAAAAAGCTCTTATTATTTGAGATACGTTCCTTCAATACCTAGTTTATTGAGAGTTTTTAACATGAAGCGATGTTGAATTGTATCGAAGGCCTTTTCTGTGTCTATTGAGATAATCATGTGGTTTTTGTCTTTAGTTCTGTTTATGTGATGAATGACGTTTATTGATTTGCATATGTTGAACCGGCCTTGCATCCTGGGGATGAAGCCAACTTGACTGTGGTAGATAAGCTTTTGGATGTGCTGCTGGATTTGGTTTATCAGTATTTCATTGAGATTTTTTGCGTCGAAGTTCATCAGGGATATTGGACTGAAGTTTTCTTTTTGTTGTCGTATCTCTGCCAGGTTTTGGTATCAGGATGATGCTGGCCTCATAAAATGAGTTAGGGAGGAGTCCCTCCTTTTCAATTGTTTGGAATAGTTTCAGAAGAAAGGGTATCAGCTCCTCTTTGTACCTCTGGTAGAATTCAACTGTAAATCCATCTGGTCCTGGACTTTTTTTCATTAGTAGGCTATTTATTACTGCCTCACTTTCATAACTTGTTATTGATCTATTCAGGGATCCAACTTCTTCCTGATTCAGTCTTGGGAGTGTGTATGCATCCAGGAATTTATCCATTTCTTCTAGATTTTCTAGTTTCTTTGCATAGAGGTGTTTGTAGTATTTGCTGTTGGTTGTTTGTACTTCTGTGAGATCAGTGGTGGTATCCTGTTTATCATTTTTTATTGTGTCTGTTTGATTCTTCTCTTATTTTTGACAAAGCTGACAAAAAGAAGCAATAGGGAAAGGACTCTCTATTCAATTAATCCTACTGTATATCTGGCTAGCCATATGCAGAAAATTGAAACTGTTCCTGTTTCTTAATCCATATACGAAAATCAACTTACGATGGATTAAAGACTTAAATGTAAAACCCAAAATTATAAAACCCTGGAATAGAATATAGGCAATATCATTCTGGACATAGGAATGGGCAAAGATTTTATGAGAAAGACACCAAAAGCAATTACAACAAAAGCAAAAATTGGCAAATGAGATCTAATTAAACTAAAGAGCTCTGCACAGCAAAAGAAACTACTGTCAGAGTGAACAGGCAACCAACAGAATGGGAGAAAATTTTTTCAATCTATCCATATGACAAAGGTCTAACATCCAGAATCTACAAGGAACTTAACAAATTTACAAGAAAAAAGGAGCCCCATTAAAAAGTTGGCAAAGAACATGAACAGACACTTCCCAGAAGATATTCATGTGGCCAATAAACATGAAGAAAAGCTCAACATCACTGACCATTAGAGACGTGCATATCAAAATCACAATGAGATACCATCTCATGTCACAATGGTGATTATTAAAAAGTCAAACAACATGCTAGTGAGGTTGTAGAGAAATAAGAACGCTTTTACACTGTTGGTGGGAATGTCAACTAATTCAACCACTGTGGAAGACAGTGTGGTGATTCCTCAAGGATTTAGAACCAGAAATATCATTACTGCATATAGACCCAAAGGAATAGAAATCATTCTATTACAAAGATACATGCACATGTATGTTTATTACAGCACTATTCACAATAGCAAAGACATGGAATCAACCCAAATGCTCATCAGTGATAGACTGGAAAAAGAGAATGTGGAACATAAACACCATGGAATACTATGCAGCAATAAAAAGGAATGAGATCCTGTCCTTTTCAGGGACATGGATGGAGTTGGAAGCTGTTATCCTCAGCAAACTAATGCAGGAACAGAAAACCAACCACCACATGTTCTCACTTATAAGTGGGAGCTGAACAATAGAACACATGGGCACAGGGAGGGGAATAACACACACTGGGGCCAGTCAGGGGGTGGGGGGTCAAGCTGAGGGAGAGCATTAGAAAAAATAGCTAATGCATTCTGGGCTTAACCCATTTATGCCTAGTGTTCCATTTCTGGAATGCTAAGCATGTGGAAGTTCTTTATATCCTGCTCAAGGTCATTGCCAAGGTCTGATTTTTCACATTCAACAAATTGCAACCTCTGGCATAAATGGGTTAATACCTAGGTGATGAGTTGATAGGTGCAGGAAACCACCATGGCACATGTTTATCTATGTAAGAAACCTGCACATCCTACACATGTACCCTGGAACTTAAAAAATTTAAAATATATATGTATATATATTTAATATGGAATTTTAAAAATTACTAATGAGTTCTTTTATCTGAGTAATTTTGCATCAACATGCTTTTATTATGGAAGAGAAGATTCAGTGAGTACAAAATTGCAGATACATGTGTCAGAAGATCCCTGAATATAATAAGGCTTAGTATTCTGTGTCATAATTGCCTGTTTGTATTCCTCTCTGGTCTTTAAACTTCATTAGGGCAAGGATCAACTCCATCTTACTAACCATTTGATTCCCTATGTATTACACGATATATGACCAATAATAAGCCTTCAATAAATACTTGTAAAATAAAGAATGTTATGTAATATATCATGTGGTATTGTTTTATTGATGTGTTCTTT